CTCACTTCTGTAATCTCAGCACTTTGGGAGGCCGAGGCAGGCGGATCACGAGGTCAGAGAATTGAGACCATCCTGGCTAACACAGTGAAATCCTGTCTCTACTAAAAAAGAGAAAAAATTAGGTGGGTGTGGTAGCGGGCGCCTATAGTCCCAGCTACTCAGGAGGCTGAGGCAGAAGAATGGTGTGAACCCGGGAGGTGGAGCTTGTGGTGAGCTGAGATTGTGCCACTGCACTCCAGCCTGGACAACAGAGCGAGACTCCGTCTCAAAAACAAAAAGAAAAAAAAAATCACCCCTCAGTGTGGGTTTAGTTTGTGTTTACAAAGTGACAACGGCCCAGTTTTTATTTCACGCACCCTTTAATTAGTGACAAAAGCCCTAGAAATAAAGTACTCCTAGCACTCCTGGAGAACACATTCCTCTGGCAAGGTAGAAAGCACTAATCAAACTATTAAAAGGACCCTGAACAAAGTGTGCCAGGAAACCTCCTCACCATGGTTAGAACTCCTGTCCGTAGCACTGTTCTGAGCATGACCCCTAATATTACTTATGCCTTCCTACATGCAGACCTAATGTTAGATCCAGAAGTTACCCAATTAATCAAATACATAACATCACTGGCCCAATTTCAACAAGCCATCCAGGAGTTTGAGCAAAAGGTACTGCCTGCCACTGACCCCTCCAGTAATCAACCCTTATACTAGCCAGGGTCACAAGTCCTCATCAAAACCTGGAGAGATGGGTCACCCAGGTCTCAACTAGCCTGGGTCTCTCCTTTATGGAAAGGCCCCTTTATTACTTTCTACCCCGACAGCTATCAAAGTTTCTGGAATCTCTAGTTGGATACATCACTCCTGAGTAAAACTGTGAGAAGGTCCCGAAGAACCAACAACAGAATCAGCATCTGAGTAGTCTCATGAGCCAGCCACTGGAGAGCTTCCAATTCCTCTTCAAGTGAAAAGATAAGTAAAGCCTTCTCTCCTTTCACCTCAAAAAAAGGTCTCTCAGTACGGGGAATCTTGGTTGCGGTGGCATCGGTTCTTCTCCTTATTTTGACCCACACTGGCATGCCACCTGAAGTCCCGATAACAGCCTGATTTCTCACTAAACACTCCATCGAACCATTTCATTATTTGTCTCTCCTATTTTCAGCACTTTCCTTTTGCTTTCACAAAGCTTAAGGGAGAATCAGCTATGACAGAGAAATTCCTTTTCCTTTATCTTTCCCTCCTTCCCATGCCCCTACTCTCACAGGCACAGTGGAATGAAAATTCCCTTGTCAGTTTTTCCAAAATAATTGCTTCGGGAAACCATCTAAGCAACTGTTGGATCTGCCACAACTTCATCACCAGGTCCTCATCTTACCAATATATTTTGGTAAGAAATTTTTCTTTAAACCTAACATTTGGTTCAGGAATCCCTGAAGGCCAACATAAATCTGTTCCGCTCCAGGTTTCGCTTGCTAACTCAGCGCACCAAGTCCCCTGCCTGGATCTCACTCCACCTTTCAATCAAAGCTCTAAAACTTCTTTCTATTTCTACAACTGCTCTTCTCTAAACCAAACCTGTTGTCCATGCCCTGAAGGACACTGTGACAGGAAGAACACCTCTGAGGAGGGATTCCCCAGTCCCACCATCCATCCCATGAGCTTCTCCCCAGCAGGCTGCCACCCTAACTTGACTCACTGGTGTCCAGCTAAACAAATGAACGATTATCGAGACAAGTCACCCCAAAACCGCTGTGCAGCTTGGGAAGGAAAAGAGCTAATCACATGGAGGGTTCTATATTTGCTTCCCAAGGCACACACTGTCCCCACATGGCCAAAATCTACTGTTCCCCTGGGAGGGCCTCTATCCCCTGCATGCAATCAAACTATTCCAGCAGGGTGGAAATCGCAGTTACACAAGTGGTTCGACAGCCACATCCCCCGGTGGGCCTGTACCCCTCCTGGCTATGTATTTTTATGTGGGCCACAAAAAAATAAACTGCCCTTTGATGGAAGTCCTAAGATAACTTATTCAACCCCCCCTGTGGCAAACCTCTACACTTGCATTAATAACATCCAACATACGGGAGAATGTGCTGTGGGACTTTTGGGACCACGGGGGATAGGTGTGACCATTTATAACACCACCCAACCCAGACAGAAAAGAGCTCTGGGTCTAATACTGGCAGGGATGGGTGCGGCCATAGGAATGATCGCCCCATGGGGAGGGTTCACTTATCATGATGTCACCCTCAGAAATCTCTCCAGACAAATAGACAACATAGCTAAGAGTACCAGAGATAGCATCTCTAAACTCAAGGCCTCCATAGATTCTCTAGCAAATGTAGTCATGAACAACAGATTGGCCTTAGATTACCTCTTAGCAGAGCAGGGTGGAGTCTGTGCAGTGATCAGTAAATCCTGTTGCATTTATGTCAATAACAGTGGGGCGATAGAGGAGGATATAAAAAAGATCTATGATGAGGTTACGTGGCTCCATAACTTTGGAAAAGGTGATTCAGCAGGGTCCATTTGGGAGGCTGTGAAGTCTGCCCTCCCCTCCCTCACATGGTTTGTCCCTTTACTGGGACCAGCTGCACTTAATAGCCTGCTTTCTCCTCTTTGGCCCTTGTCTCTATAATTCACTAATTAAATATGTCTCTTCCAGGATATGGCAATTTCACACAGAGCCCCTAAAAATGGAAAGAGATCATCCAATCTTCCTTGGAGGTCCCAGCACCTACAAGTACATATCTCCCTTGGATGCCAGTGGGCAAAGATTCTGCAACTACGGAGGGGCTCCTTCCCTGACAGAGAGCAAGAGAGGGAGACCCTGATGACTTCTTCGTCCCACGTCAGCAGGAAGTAGTTACAGAAGACCCACGACGTCCTTATGCCCAAAGCTTTTCAGGGTCTCCAACTCTTGAGGGGGAATACTGTTAGGGTAGGCAGGTAGCCAGACAAGAGCAGGCAAGGAAGCCCCTGGGAAAGGAATCTTTAGAAATGCAGCCCGCTGATGGCCTCCTTGGAAACGCTGCACGCTGAGTCAGCAAAAGGAGGAGCGTGGCTACACTGGCTACACCTGGCCTTGTGGCTGCATTCCTCTGTTCCAGAAGGGAACTTATCAAGGCCCAGCCAGAGGTTACCAAGGTAGGAGCTATTCCCCACTAAGAAGCATGTATACTTCTCTAATAATTCACCCTAATATACCATTTTGTTCATTAAAATAATAAAAAAAACCACACACCTGTGTGGAGATTTTATTTTTTAAC